GCCTACAGCTCAAGCCACATCCGAAGGGGGAGGGAGCCGGGAGCTGCGCGCGGGGCCGCCGGGGGGAGGGGTGGCACCGCCCACGCCGGGCGGCCACGAAGGGCGGGGCAGCGGGCGCGCGCCCGGCGGGGGGAGGGGCCGCGCGCCGCGCCCGCTGGGAATTGGGGCCCTAGGGGGAGGGCGGAGGCGCCGACGACCGCGGCACTTACCGTTCGCGGCGTGGCGCCCGGTGGTCCCCAAGGGGAGGGAAGGGGGAGGCGGGGCGAGGACAGTGACCGGAGTCTCCTCAGCGGTGGCTTTTCTGCTTGGCAGCCTCAGCGGCTGGCGCCAAAACCGGACTCCGCCCACTTCCTCGCCCCTGCGGTGCGAGGGTGTGGAATCCTCCAGACGCTGGGGGAGGGGGAGTTGGGAGCTTAAAAACTAGTACCCCTTTGGGACCACTTTCAGCAGCGAACTCTCCTGTACACCAGGGGTCAGTTCCACAGACGCGGGCCAGGGGTGGGTCATTGCGGCGTGAACAATAATTTGACTAGAAGTTGATTCGGGTGTTTCCGGAAGGGGCCGAGTCAATCCGCCGAGTTGGGGCACGGAAAACAAAAAGGGAAGGCTACTAAGATTTTTCTGGCGGGGGTTATCATTGGCGTAACTGCAGGGACCACCTCCCGGGTTGAGGGGGCTGGATCTCCAGGCTGCGGATTAAGCCCCTCCCGTCGGCGTTAATTTCAAACTGCGCGACCGTTTCTCACCTGCCTTGCGCCAAGGCAGGGGGCGGGACCCTATTCCAAGAGGTAGTAACTAGCAGGACTCTAGCCTTCCGCAATTCATTGAGCGCATTTACGGAAGTAACGTCGGGTACTGTCTCTGGCCGCAAGGGTGGGAGGAGTACGCATTTGGCGTAAGGTGGGGCGTAGAGCCTTCCCGCCATTGGCGGCGGATAGGGCGTTTACGCGACGGCCTGACGTAGCGGAAGACGCGTTAGTGGGGGGGAAGGTTCTAGAAAAGCGGCGGCAGCGGCTCTAGCGGCAGTAGCAGCAGCGCCGGGTCCCGTGCGGAGGTGCTCCTCGCAGAGTTGTTTCTCGAGCAGCGGCAGTTCTCACTACAGCGCCAGGACGAGTCCGGTTCGTGTTCGTCCGCGGAGATCTCTCTCATCTCGCTCGGCTGCGGGAAATCGGGCTGAAGCGACTGAGTCCGCGATGGAGGTAACGGGTTTGAAATCAATGAGTTATTGAAAAAATTTGATGTAAGTTTTTTTTTTCCCCCCAGAAAACTTTAGAAACTGTTCCTTTGGAGAGGAAAAAGGTACTCTGCCAGCAGGTCACCTCATATTTAAGAATAAAAATTGAAATGGTATTTTCCTTTGCAGAGAGAAAAGGAACAGTTCCGTAAGCTCTTTATTGGTGGCTTAAGCTTTGAAACCACAGAAGAAAGTTTGAGGAACTACTACGAACAATGGGGAAAGCTTACAGACTGTGTGGTATGTAAATTACTGAATTGTTACTGGATATTTAAATGCTAAAGTTTACCCTTTGGTTTGAAAGGTAATGAGGGATCCTGCAAGCAAAAGATCAAGAGGATTTGGTTTTGTAACTTTTTCATCCATGGCTGAGGTTGATGCTGCCATGGCTGCAAGACCTCATTCAATTGATGGGAGAGTAGTTGAGCCAAAACGTGCTGTAGCAAGAGAGGTAAGCAAACAATGACTGTCTTGTGCATTAACTTTGGATGACTTTTACCCCACCACTATTTTAGGAATCTGGAAAACCAGGGGCTCATGTAACTGTGAAGAAGCTGTTTGTTGGCGGAATTAAAGAAGATACTGAGGAACATCACCTTAGAGATTACTTTGAGGAATATGGAAAAATTGATACCATTGAGATAATTACTGATAGGCAGTCTGGAAAGAAAAGAGGCTTTGGCTTTGTTACTTTTGATGACCATGATCCTGTGGATAAAATCGTATGTAAGTGTCTAACCACAAATGTACTGTTTTTTAATTTAAAAGGAGTCTGAATTTTTCATTCCAGTGCAGAAATACCATACCATCAATGGTCATAATGCAGAAGTAAGAAAGGCTTTGTCTAGACAAGAAATGCAGGAAGTTCAGAGTTCTAGGAGTGGAAGAGGAGGTAATTTTAATTCTGTTTCTTCTTTATTTTTGGGGCTTGCTTCTAACTGGGGCATTTATTGTAGGCAACTTTGGCTTTGGGGATTCACGTGGTGGCGGTGGAAATTTCGGACCAGGACCAGGAAGTAACTTTAGAGGAGGATCTGGTGAGTTTCAAGTTCTACGTGTTTAAAGGATGAGTAAACGTAATCTTTTTTTGGCCCCTAACAGATGGATATGGCAGTGGACGTGGATTTGGGGATGGCTATAATGGGTATGGAGGAGGACCTGGAGGTCAGTTTTCCTCTACGTTTTGGTTTGTTTATAAGTGATTACTTAAAGGCTTATTTTATAATAGGTGGCAATTTTGGAGGTAGCCCCGGTTATGGAGGAGGAAGAGGAGGATATGGTGGTGGAGGACCTGGATATGGCAACCAGGGTGGGGGCTACGGAGGTGGTTATGACAACTATGGAGGAGGTAATAAATTCACCTGCAACCTTTATGTGGGAGTATTGTTCTGAGTATTCCAATTTTTTAATAGGAAATTATGGAAGTGGAAATTACAATGATTTTGGAAATTATAACCAGCAACCTTCTAACTACGGTCCAATGAAGAGTGGAAACTTTGGTGGTAGCAGGAACATGGGGGGACCATATGGTGGAGGTAATTTATAAAAATTGAGGTTATTCAGATTTTTTGTTTTCTCTTGCTGTTCCAACAATTATAGGAAACTATGGTCCAGGAGGCAGTGGAGGAAGTGGGGGTTATGGTGGGAGGAGCCGATACTGAGCTTCTTCCTATTTGCCATGGGTAAGTAGCTTTTGAGTTTTACAATTATTATTTTTTTTTTTACTCTTTACTTCTGTTGAAACAGGCTTCACTGTATAAATAGGAGAGGATGAGAGCCCAGAGGTAACAGAACAGCTTCAGGTTATCGAAATAACAATGTTAAGGAAACTCTTATCTCAGTCATGCATAAATATGCAGTGATATGGCAGAAGACACCAGAGCAGATGCAGAGAGCCATTTTGTGAATGGATTGGATTATTTAATAACATTACCTTACTGTGGAGGAAGGATTGTAAAAAAAAATGCCTTTGAGACAGTTTCTTAGCTTTTTAATTGTTGTTTCTTTCTAGTGGTCTTTGTAAGAGTGTAGAAGCATTCCTTCTTTGATAATGTTAAATTTGTAAGTTTCAGGTGACATGTGAAACCTTTTTTAAGATTTTTCTCAAAGTTTTGAAAAGCTATTAGCCAGGATCATGGTGTAATAAGACATAACGTTTTTCCTTTAAAAAAATTTAAGTGCGTGTGTAGAGTTAAGAAGCTGTTGTACATTTATGATTTAATAAAATAATTCTAAAGGAAATTGTGTAATTATAGACTTTTTATTTTAAATAAGTTAAGGAGTGGGTAGTATAATTAAGGTCCGTTGCAAAGCTGTTGTTATATTTGTATAAGATAAATGCTGGTCAGATGTAAGTGTGTTGTCTGCAATTCATCAGGATTAAATTATGTAGATAACTTAAGGGATATCTCTGCAAGGAGAAACACCTTTTTAGATCTTTTAGATGCTGCTTCTTCAATGCAAGGAAAGGAAATAACCCCAGCGAGGTACTCTTCAGGGACACAGGTCTAGTACAAGAGAACTCTTGACGGCTACTAAGTTCAGCCAGTCTTAAAAAACTGTGCTGTTTCTACAAAACTTTAACTACAGTAGTTTATAAGGATGCCAACGAAAGCTGAGGGTGTAGAGCAAAATAGTTCTAAGCTTCAGTTAAACTTCTTTAGGTAAGATCTTATTTACTTTTCCTTTCTTAATTTTCCTCCCTAAAAGATAAACTAATACTCTTAAATGGTCTTTCAGTATAGTGGTTCTTACGTAGTTTAACATAGCTATAAATTGAGTTTAACAATTTATAAACTCAAGAGAATAATTTTTATAAACCCTGTTTTCCAATCTGTCATTTACTTAAATTATTTTGGTTGTTTTTCCCTTTTTTTCCTTCTTTTCCCACCCCCTCCCCCTCCATGTGAAGATTTGGGTGCTTAACATATCATTTTTTTCCCTGCCGGAATTTTAGCATTGATATGAACCATGGACAAGTATATTCTGCTGCCACAAAGACTGTAAAGTGCTTCATTTCAACAGCTGAGGCAAGCCAAGTGATCATTAATAAAGCTTTTCTTGGTTCCTTCAGTGGTGTTGGTAGTAAAATGGTAGGTAAAAGTTAGGCTGCAAGTTCAATAAATCATGAGATTTCCCATCGTTACACCCTTGTGTATTCACATTTCTTGGATCAAACATTTTGAGTGAACTAGGGGTTTTTATTAAAGACATTTGTTGTATTTATGGTTGTAACTGTACATGCTTATCAGGATGAGACTGAAAGAAGGTAGGGCAAAAATGGTTGAATCTATTTTCAGATAGTAGTTCATACTTGAGTGAAGTGTCTTGTCTGCATTATGAAGCCTGGTATGTATCCAGTACTAAATAGGTGGGTTAAATGTGGTAATTCTAGTTCAGTGTCTTACCCTGAAGAGAAAGTTGTAGGTTGGCTGTTGAAATTCATTCCTTAGATATGATCAGTTTGATTGCCCGGCTTTATTGCCTTTACAGGAATGTGATACTCAGGGCTTACTCTATACACCAATGAGTCTTCTTTGATCCTAAGACCACCACTGAAGTTGTTTAGGTTCTTTTGGACAAACATGATAAACTTCTTCAGATACTTTTTTTTTCCTTTGGCAGGAAGGTGTCTTGCTGCAGGTAACTAATGAAGAAGTGGTCAACCACAGAGTCTTCAAGAAATAAGAAATTCTGTACCATCTGAAAGTAGTTCTTGTTGGTGCCTTCATTTAAAAAGCACTCTTTAAAATAAAAGGGAAATGTTTTCTGATAAAACAAACATTTAGTTGAGGTTCTTGATATAAAACAATTACAAAATGAGTGTTGTTTGTAAAACAGTAACATCAAATTGGCTAGAGAGATAAATGTATCATGTTTTAAATTAGGTTTTGTGAGTAGACAGATTACAATTCTATTTTAAATATAAAGTTTATAAAATAAATACTTTTTGTATCCAAATACTTGGTGTAATGTTTACACATAAAATGTGTGAATCTTGTTCTATAAATATTTGGTTGTCTAAAAGATCACCATCCCCTAAATTTTTAAAAGCAGTTTCACAAAGCTATGCATATTTTAATATTAACAGGTAAATGAGAAGAGCATTGTGGACATTATTGGCTGTCCCCAATAAAATGCTGTTCATTATGCACTGTATATTCAGCGTTTGAGTACTCCTAAAGTTTCTG